AAGAATATTGCAGAGAAAATAATCTTTGGTAAAGGCAATCTGAGAAGCAAATAGAATGGAAACTAATTAAAAAATAGAAAATCAATGTAATACTTGAGGCTTTCAACAGGCTATCATACTATCTAATTAGATTGTATTATTGTGTCCACTCAATAACCAGTGTGATTAAAATATTTGGTACAAGAAGTAAGACCTAAACTGAATCATATAGAACATTCTAGAAAAGAGAAAGATCATGGAAGAAGTCTTAGGGACATAAAATAGCATGGCTTGTTCAAGGAACTGTGTATTCACACTGTTCTGATGCAGAAATCTAATGGTGCTTTCTGTGGCCAATTTTGCCTTACTAACCTCCAGGGTATTAATAAAGATAGAATGTTTTAATACCTGTGTTCTACAACAATAAAGTATCTCTGGTTAATGCTAGATTAGGAGAATCTTAATCTCTTTGGGCCAGAGTAGCCTGAGGGTAAAACTTCTGTCATCCACGTGTGCCCAAGTGTGTGTTGTCCTCACACAACTCAACATTAAACAGAAATGATCTCTATATTATTATGAAATTAAGCTACATATCATCCATATAGGTATATATGCTATAAAAATGGAATTTATGCTACACTAATAGCTAGAGATATTAATCATTTTCACTTCTGGCTATAAGATCACTGCTGACAAACATATACAAACGTAAGCACGTGTGCACACAGACAACCAATGAAGGGGAAAGACTAACTGTCTAACCCAATTGAAAATCAAATGATGACCAAACTTCAATTGTAGTATTTGTGCTGATTGCTTGGATACTGTTTCTTCAGAAACTATGCTCAAGTCACAGTTTGTACCTAACCACATCCTACCACCACATCCTGCTGGGCTAAAATCCCAAAAAGTAATAAGAGACGCATTCAACTTTATGAGAGGAAAGCAAAACCTAATCTTTCAGGTGGTGAGGTCCACCCAGTATGGAGCTCAAAGGTGCCATTGTTCTGCTCATGTTTATAAAGGGAGCTGCCATGTTTCTCTCAACGCAGAGTTGGGAGCAACTCCAGAGCCTCCTTCAAGATGCTGCTGGTCCTGCTCTCAGTGGTCCTTCTGGCTCTGAGCTCAGCTCAGAGCACAGATAATGGTAAAAAAATTATTTTTTTAAAAAAGGAGATGATGTTCACTTCATCCTGTGCTTCTTTTCCTAGATGTGAACTATGAAGACTTTACTTTCACCATACCAGGTAAATCCCAATGATCCTCAATCCAATTCTTTCATGCATTCTTGTCCATTAATTACTCACACAGATGTAGAGGACTCAAGTCAGAGACCAGATCAGGGACCCCAGAGACCTCCTCCTGAAGGACTCCTACCTAGACCCCCTGGTGATAGTGGTAACCAAGATGATGGTCCTCAGCAGAGACCACCAAAACCAGGAGGCCATCACCGCCATCCTCCCCCACCTCCTTTTCAAAATCAGCAACGACCACCCCGACGAGGACACCGTCAACTCTCTCTACCCCGATTTCCTTCTGTCAGCCTGCAGGAAGCATCATCATTCTTCCAGAGGGACAGACCAGCAAGACATCCCCAGGAGCAACCACTCTGGTAATCTAGAATTCAGTGGCAGGTATGATTCCAGTTCATTCTCCATTAAATGCCATAAATTTCCTTGGTTTTTTTTTTTGTTTCAGAAAATAAATAAGAAGATAACTTCCTTCAGAAAGCCATGACATTGAAATAATGTGGTCATAACTCTTTCTTCAGTATACCAATAAAATATTAATAGCATGCAATTTCTGATTGTTGCTTCTCTTTGTGGGTGTTT